TACGATCCGTGAATTCCACTTCTAGGTATAGACTCAAAAGAATGTTAAGTACCAACTTAAATAGATATTTGTGCACCACGTTCACAGCAGCATTATTCACAAGAGCCAAAAGGTGAAAACTACCCAAATGTCCATTGATGGATGAATGAATGAACAAAATGTGGGACGTACATACAACAAAATAGTATTCAGCCTTAAAAAAGGAAGGAAAGATTCTATTATTCTATGTAATAATAATAGAAATGATATGGATGAACCTTAAAGACATTATGCTCAATGAAATAAGCCAGTCACAAAAAACCAAATATGGTATAACTCCACGGACATGAGGTACCTAGAGTAGTCAAATTCACACAGACAGAAAGTAGAATTATAGTTTCCAGGGTCTGAGGGAAGGGGAAAATGGGAAATTATTTTTTAATGGCATAGAATTTCAGTTTGGGATGACGAAAAATCTTTGGAGATGGGCAGTGGTGGTGGTTGCACAACAGTGTGAATGTACTTAATTAATGCCACTAAATTGTACATTTAAAAATGCTTAAGGTCAGGCGCGGTGGCTCACACCGTAATCCTAGCACTTTGGGAGGCCGAGACAGGCAGATCACTTGAGCTCAGGAGTTCAAGACCAGCCTGGGCAACTGGCGAAACCCCGTCTCTACAAAAAATACAAAAAACTTAGCCAGGCCAGTTGGTGAGCGCCTGTAGTCCCAGACATTTGCGGGACTGAGAAGCCCAGCCTCTTGCGGGCTTTAGCGCAAGAGGTCAAGGCTGCAGTGAGCAGTGATCACACCACTGCACTCCAGCCTGGGTGACAAAGTGAGACCCTACCTCAAAAAAAATAAAAATAAAAATAAAAATAGAAAGATGGTGAGCATGATAACTCCTATGTTATGTGTATTTGACCACAATTTAAAAAAGTGCTAAGATTATAATGAATATATATAACATGCAATACCAGTAGCATGCAGAAGAGGGCGGATGGGGTTTAAGCTTTACAGAAAACCTCGATTCAATTCCCTCCTGCAGCCAATTCTGACCGTGTCAACGAATCATCCACGCACCTGCAGCTCTGCTGAGAGAGTGCAAGCCGTGGGGTAAGAACCTTAGCTTTGTTTGTTGTAACTCTCATTAAAAAGATATAAGGGCTGCATGGGTATTTTCTAAAAAGGAGATAATTTGAGCTAATATTGAGGGGAGGGAAGTAGGGTTATTTAGATTTTTAGTATTTACTATTTTGTCTAGATTAATGATTAGTGACCTTGGGGCTATTGATCTGAGGAATTTCTTGCAGATGCTTGAGAGCGTGGGTTTCTTTTCACTGATTGCGGATCAAACCTGGTCAGCTCTTCTATTCAGATTGAACGGTCCTATGCACTGTGGCAAGTTTTTTCTAGCTCTTATTTCCCCACAGCGTATGTTAACCTCTGCTGGATGAAACCTTTGGCTATTTAAGGCATATTTGTTGCTCCTTTACCCCGTTGAAAAGTTCTGCATTTGTGTTACCTGTTTAAAAGTAGGGGCAGATCTGATGGATCTTGTACAATGCAGTTCTTATTCCGTTTCCTTCAGAAGTGGACAAAGAGGGCCATATGTGGTTGCTGTAAAGAAGAGGATGGTTAACAACCTGTGAGCATTTGGTTTCTTGATAAGCTTTCTCCCAGACCACCTACACTGAGCTATTAATTAGGAATAGGATGCACTTCGAGTTTTATTTCAATTCTTGTGAACTTATAACTTTCCTAAGAATATATTTATACATGTAGGCAAAGTCTCTTGAACTTTGTGGCACCTAGCAGAGTGTCCCACAGCAGCTGCATGAAGCTTCATAGACAGGGGCATGGGGTGAGAAAGGAGGAAGTGGCCGCCATGGCAGCTGGTCAGATCAATGGATTCAACCTCAGTGATTCGGTCCTTAGGATGTCGTTACATCTTAAGCCACCTCATTTCAAGGTTTGAGGTGCCTTGCATTTGGGTTTAGTTACCATCCAGAAGGAACCAGACAGGTCTGGGTTCAAATCTCTGCTTCTTCAGTTGGTCATCTTGGGCAAGTTACTTTACCTCTGGGCTTTAGCTCCTCCATCTGTAAAATATGAATAATAATGGCCGCCATTTTGTTGAGTCATTGAGGGATTAAACAAGGTAATGGACATAAAACACTTAGCTCCATGTCAGACACGTAGGAAATACTGAAAAGAAGTCATTCTTACTCTTATGTTGCAAAGATCATTCAACATTCAATAGGTTCTTAATCTCTTTTCTATTTCTTTATATCATTGGGAAAAGATAAATTAGATGATTAAATATTCTTTGGTAAAACACTAGTTGTCATTTGATGATGTCTTTTGACTTGGACTTTTAAATTATAAGATATTAAAGATGTATTAAGGAAGGTCATTCTCTGTTTTTTACCTGCTTTTAACGTAGTAGTAGGGATATGATATTAACATATATATACTATTTATAGACTACATCACCAACATGGTGAAACCCCATCTCTACTAAAAATACAAAAATTAGCCGGGTGTGATGGCAGGTGCCTGTAATCCCAGCTACTCAGGAGGCTGCGGCAGGAGAATCGCTTGAACCTGGGAGGTGGAGCTTGCAGTGAGCTGAGATCATACCACTTTACTCCAGCCTGGGCAACAGAGCGAGACTCCATCTCAAAAAAAAAAAAAAGTGTATGTCCTACTTTTAAAATTGCTTTAATGAGGCCAAGCACAGTGGCTCACACCTCTAATCACACCCATTTGGGAGGCTGAGGTGGGAAGATTGCTGGAGGCCAGGAGTTTAAGAGCAGCCTTGGCAACATAGTGAGACCCTGTCTCTATGTAAAAGTTGTTTTTATAAAATGTCATAATGCATAAGTATTGCCTGAGAGATAGGACCTTTACTATTGTTATATTAAGAGAAGTTCAAAAAGAGTTCCTCTCCCATTGTAGTCCCAGATAAGACTGTGGTATTGGGCAGGGGGAAGAAGTGGGTAAGAGATAGAAACTCTGACTTCTCAGCGCAGAGTTCCAGCTAAAGCAACTGGGTTAGATTCTGCTGCATTCTTAAGGGGCCATGGCTCTAAGACCTAGAAGCTTAAAGTCAATTGCTACAAATTAAGCACTCTATGAGAGGATAACATTAAAAGCACCTTTGTCAACCTAATGATTATAACTGCCAGGGTCCTATCAAGCCATAATAGAGCCTGAGGCAAAAGAAACAATCAGCAATACTGATCCTGTCTTTATGAAAAATTTCGATATTTTGTTCAACATAGATTTTTGCATTAATTTTCATTTTTAAAAATATTTCATGTAAACATTATCTTGATTACTGAGTTCCTTGGGACCCCCTTAACATTTATGCCTTCCTTGCTTCACCCGAGTCTTGACCTGATAACTGCCACCATTTATTAAGTGTGATATGCTAGGCATGGTACTAAGTGACTTACATACATTGTCTTATGCCTCTTCACAAGCTCCATTTTACAGATGACAAAACCAGATCTTTCAGAGATTAAATAAATGGTCCGAGTACATAGCTAATGAGTGGATGAATGGTTAACATTGGATTTGAACACAGATCCATCAATCACTAAAACCAAACTTATTCTTTTTTTTTTTGAAACTGAGTCTTGCTCTGTTGCCCAGGCTGGAGTGCAGTGGTGGCATCTCAGCTCACTGCAACCTCCACCTTTTGGGTTCAAGTGATTATCCTGCCTCAGCCTCCCGAGTAGCTGGGACTACAGGCACATGCCACCACGCTCAGCTAATTTTTTGTATTTTTTTAGTAGAGACAGGGTTTCACCATGTTAGCCAGGATGGTCTTGATCTCCTTACTTTGTGATCCACCTGCCTCAGCCTCCCAAAGTGCTGGGATTACAGGCCTGAGCCACCGCGCCAGGCCTACCAAACTCATTCTTCAACCATCATGCCCTGCACTGTATCAGGAATTCACAACATAAATTCATTCATTCAACACATATTTATGAGAGCATATTATGCATCACGTTGTACTAAGGATTAAAACGTTGAAATTCATACATACAAGGATTCATTCATTCATATGTGCATTCAACAAGCAGTAATGAGCAGGCACCATGTGTCAAGCACTATGCTACATGCTGAGGATACAGAAGTGAACAAGACAGACAGCTACCACGGGAATGAACAGAGAAGGGACAGGTGACAAGCAAATGAATGAAAGTTTATTTACTAAGAGGTCATTCAGAAGAGATCATGAATTCATGGAAAATTATTTTCTGCATCTAGTGGCATGGAAATTAAGATATTCTGAATTTTAATGTATAGTTTTAAGAAAACTGAAAGAAAATATAAAGTTTATCATTATACATTGGATACTATGAACACAATAATTTGAGTAGTAATTACACTTCCAGGCCACAGTTGTAAACTGATTTTCTATTAGAAATATTTAAAAGTAGATGTAGAAAACTTACTCTTAAATATATAACAGTTCAAAAATCCAGCAGGAACTAAGTTAATTAAATAGAATATTCACCTGTTTTTTCTGATAATTATCCTGTGTTATATTTACATATTAATGCAGTATAATATTTTAGTATACATTACACTCTAGGGAGTCACTGAAATGTCAGCAAAGAAAAATACGGCCGGAGGCATCTTAAGTCATTTGACCACGTTTTTAAAAGTTGGTGTTTTGAGAAATCATCTAAATGTGGTGACCTTACCAAAATGATTGCTTTTTCTCCAAGATATTTGAGAACACTTACCAGAAACAATAGTTTATGAAATATAAAAATTATATGATCAATGTGGATAATTAATATTTTTACAAAGGAATTCTCCAAGTTTACATTGTAAGGGAGTTCACACAAAGAAACTATGATCATATGTGTTCCCAAGATAAGAGATAAGATGCTCTCTCTCCTTTACTAGTATCAGCAGCTAATGGAAAACTTGGGAGTGGCCCTCTCACTCCCTACTCTCCATAGGTTTTCTGGAATTTCTTCACTTCAAGAAAAAAACCAGACTTGGGAAGGTTCTAGAGAAAGAGAAATACAGATGAGAGAGAGGTAACATTCTAAGTGGCCTTATGTTTTGATTCTGCCCCACCTTTGTTACCCTGCCATGTTTGTGTGCATTCCTGTGGATGGGCGTGCCCACTGCCTCCCTCACCTCCCATCCAGGCTTTCAGAATGATGGGAACATGACACGCACAGAGAATTCTCTCTAACCCATCCTCTTTCTGTTGAGCATATCTTTTGCTCCCTCTGCTTGTCTATGGGAGTGACCTGTCTGAGGGAGGTTGAGGGTCAATGTGTAACAGATACATACAAATGGAAGCAGAAAAACTCCCCCACTAACTTATCACCTGCTCTTGGTGCCTTCAGAGAGCCTGGTGTGGGGACACGTAGAGTTAAATTGTTTACTAATTTGAAATTAGAATCTAACCACTTCTCTCCACTTCCATTGATACATTCTCTCTGGCACAAGTTACGCTATAGTGTCCCAAGGAGTCTTCCCTGCCAGCCTTGTGGCTCCCAGTCATTTCCACCCAACAAACAGAGGAATCTTTTTATTTGTTTGTTTGTTTATTTATTTATTTATTTATTTTATACTGTAAGTTCTGGGGTACATGTGCGGAACGTGCATGTTTGTTACATAGGTATACACATGCCATGGTGGTTTGCTGCACCCATCAGCCCATCATCTACATTAGGTATTTCTCCTAATGCTATTCCTCCCCTAGCCCCCCACCCCCTGACAGGCCCCGGTGTGTGTCAATGTGTTCTCATTGTTCAACTCCCAGTTATGAGTGAGAACATGTGGTGTTTGGTTTTCTGTTCTTGTATTAGTTTGCTGAGAATGATGGTTTCCAGATTCATCCATGTCCCTGCAAAGGACATGAACACATTCTTTTTTATGGCTGCATAGTATTCCATGGTGTATATGTGCCATATTTTCTTTATCCAGTCTATCATTGATGGGCATTTGGGTTGGTTCCAAGTCTTTGCTGTTGTGAATAGTGCTGCAATAAACACGTGTGTGCATGTATCTTTATAGTAGAATGATTTATAATCCTTTGGATAGATACCCAGTAATGGCATTGCAGGATCAAATAGTATTTCTAGTTCTAGATCCTTGAGGAATCGCCACATTGTCTTCCACAATTGTTGAGCTAATTTACACCCCCACCAACAGTGTAAAAGCGTTCCTATTTCTCTACACCCTCTCCAGCACCTGTTGTCTCCTGACTTTTTAATGATCACCATTCTAACAGGCATGAGATGGTATCTCATTGTGGTTTTGATTTGCATTTCTCTAATGACCAGTGATCATGAGCTTTTTTTCATATGTTTGTTGGCTGCATAAATGTCTTCTTTTGAGAAGTGCCTGTTCATATCCTTCACCCACTTTTTGATGGGGTTGTTTTTTTCTTGTAAATTTTTTAATGTTCTTTATAGATTCTGGGTATTAGCCCTTTGTCAGATGGACAGATTGCAAAAATTTTCTCCCATTCTATAGGTTGCCTCAAACAGAGGAATCTTTAAAATGTATGTCAGAACCTGTCATTCCTGGACTCTAAATCTTCTGCTGGTTTCTTATTTCAGTCAGAGGAAAATTGCCAAGTTCTTATAAGATCCGACCTCTTCTCTGATTCCGTCCCCTAACTCCACTCCAGGTCTTCCTCACATTTTCCAAGCACATCAGGATCTTTAAATTTGTACTTGCTGTTCTCTCTCTCTCCAAAATACTCTTTCCCCAGACAACAAGTGTCTTGCTTCTTTGGCCCCTTTAGATTTCTGCATGAAGATCACTATCAGGGAGGCCATTTTTGATCATTCTATAAAAAAGAAAATCACTCCCCAGTCTCTCTCTGTTTCCCTTATCTTAGTTATTTTTCCTTCAAGACAATATCACTGCCTGATATTGGTCCCCACCCAAATCTCATCTTGAACTGTAGCTCCCATAATTCCCACATGTTGTGGGAGGGACCTGGTGGGAAGTAATTGAATCATGGGGGCGGGTCTTTCCCATGCTGTTCTCATGATAGTGAATAAGTCTCATGAGATCTGGTGGTTTTATAAAGAGGAGGTTCCCTGCACATGCTCTCTTGCCTGCTGCCACATAAGACATGACTTTGCTCCTCATTCGCCTTCCACCATGATTGTGAGGCCTCCCCAGGCATGTGGAATTGTGAGTCATAACATATAAACGTATTGTTTTGTTTGCAGTCTCTCTTTTCTTAACTTCTTTCTAGAATATAAGCTATGTAGAAACAGAAATCTCTTCTGTTCACTGCTACTTCCCCAGTGCCTAGAAAAGTTTCTGGCAGAATAGGTACTTAATAAATATCTTGAATAATGAATATCGTAAAATCTTAGTACTCCAACTACCTCTGTTCTACGTCTAATCCAACCACGTGAAGCCTGGCACATCTCCCAAAGTCCTCAGAATTCTATATCCTTCAATTTCCTCATCTATCAAATGGGAGTAGTAGTACTTCCCTCACAGAGTATGGTGATAAATAAATGAGATAATATACATGAAGCAATTAGTATGTATCTTGGCACATTGAAATCTAACCTGAAAGCTTTGATTCTATGCCATAACAGAATTCAGCAGCTGAATATCAAGACCTTTGAATTCAACAAGAAGTTAAGACATTTATAGTTGTCTAACAACAGACTGAAGATTGTGGCTTGGTATTCACTGGCAGGTTTCAGACATTTAGATCTTTCTTTTAATGACTAACACCATGCCTATCTGTGGAGAAGCTGGCAACATGTCACACCTGGAAATTGTTTTTCAACATTAATACTATTATTTGGCAGTAATCCAGATTGCTTTTGCCACCAACCTGAAGACATATAGAGGCAGAAGGACAGGAATAATTCTATTTGTTTCCTGTTTTGAAACTTCCATCTGTAAGGTAAGTGTTGAAAGTCAGATATTGGCTCCAGGGACTTTCTATATCCACAAATACAAAAATTGAGGGGTAACTCCTTGATATCAAGTCAAAGGCTCACAATGTCTGGTAATAAAACAAATTACTTTCAATTTTCTTGAAATCTTCAGGCTATCAAAAGGAGATGTGAGAGAGGGTATTGAGTCTGGCCTGACAATGCAGTTCTTAAACCAAAGGTCCATTATGCTTCTCCTCTCTGAGAATCCTGACTTACCTCAACAACGGAGACATGGCACAGTAGCCAGCTTGGAGACTTCTCAGCCAATGCTCTGAGATCAAGTCGAAGACCCAATATACAGGTTGGAACCTTACTCCAACCTCTTGATGAATGATAAAAATCTAATATTATATACTTTTTTTTAGGGTTTTGAGCTCATCTTCATCATTCATATGAGGAAATAAGTGGTAAAATCCTTGGAAATACAATGAGACTCATCAGAAACATTTACATATTTTGTAGTATTGTTATGACAGCAGAGGGTGATGCTCCAGAGCTGCCAGAAGAAAGGGAACTGATGACCAACTGCTCCAACATGTCTCTAAGAAAGGTTCCCGCAGACTTGACCCCAGCCACAACGACACTGGATTTATCCTATAACCTCCTTTTTCAACTCCAGAGTTCAGATTTTCATTCTGTCTCCAAACTGAGAGTTTTGATTCTATGCCATAACAGAATTCAACAGCTGGATCTCAAAACCTTTGAATTCAACAAGGAGTTAAGATATTTAGATTTGTCTAATAACAGACTGAAGAGTGTAACTTGGTATTTACTGGCAGGTCTCAGGTATTTAGATCTTTCTTTTAATGACTTTGACACCATGCCTATCTGTGAGGAAGCTGGCAACATGTCACACCTGGAAATCCTAGGTTTGAGTGGGGCAAAAATACAAAAATCAGATTTCCAGAAAATTGCTCATCTGCATCTAAATACTGTCTTCTTAGGATTCAGAACTCTTCCTCATTATGAAGAAGGTAGCCTGCCCATCTTAAACACAACAAAACTGCACATTGTTTTACCAATGGACACAAATTTCTGGGTTCTTTTGCGTGATGGAATCAAGACTTCAAAAATATTAGAAATGACAAATATAGATGGCAAAAGCCAATTTGTAAGTTATGAAATGCAACGAAATCTTAGTTTAGAAAATGCTAAGACATCGGTTCTATTGCTTAATAAAGTTGATTTACTCTGGGACGACCTTTTCCTTATCTTACAATTTGTTTGGCATACATCAGTGGAACACTTTCAGATCCGAAATGTGACTTTTGGTGGTAAGGCTTATCTTGACCACAATTCATTTGACTACTCAAATACTGTAATGAGAACTATAAAATTGGAGCATGTACATTTCAGAGTGTTTTACATTCAACAGGATAAAATCTATTTGCTTTTGACCAAAATGGACATAGAAAACCTGACAATATCAAATGCACAAATGCCACACATGCTTTTCCCGAATTATCCTACGAAATTCCAATATTTAAATTTTGCCAATAATATCTTAACAGACGAGTTGTTTAAAAGAACTATCCAACTGCCTCACTTGAAAACTCTCATTTTGAATGGCAATAAACTGGAGACACTTTCTTTAGTAAGTTGCTTTGCTAACAACACACCCTTGGAACACTTGGATCTGAGTCAAAATCTATTACAACATAAAAATGATGAAAATTGCTCATGGCCAGAAACTGTGGTCAATATGAATCTGTCATACAATAAATTGTCTGATTCTGTCTTCAGGTGCTTGCCCAAAAGTATTCAAATACTTGACCTAAATAATAACCAAATCCAAACTGTACCTAAAGAGACTATTCATCTGATGGCCTTACGAGAACTAAATATTGCATTTAATTTTCTAACTGATCTCCCTGGATGCAGTCATTTCAGTAGACTTTCAGTTCTGAACATTGAAATGAACTTCATTCTCAGCCCATCTCTGGATTTTGTTCAGAGCTGCCAGGAAGTTAAAACTCTAAATGCGGGAAGAAATCCATTCCGGTGTACCTGTGAATTAAAAAATTTCATTCAGCTTGAAACATATTCAGAGGTCATGATGGTTGGATGGTCAGATTCATACACCTGTGAATACCCTTTAAACCTAAGGGGAACTAGGTTAAAAGACGTTCATCTCCACGAATTATCTTGCAACACAGCTCTGTTGATTGTCACCATTGTGGTTATTATGCTAGTTCTGGGGTTGGCTGTGGCCTTCTGCTGTCTCCACTTTGATCTGCCCTGGTATCTCAGGATGCTAGGTCAATGCACACAAACATGGCACAGGGTTAGGAAAACAACCCAAGAACAACTCAAGAGAAATGTCCGATTCCACGCATTTATTTCATACAGTGAACATGATTCTCTGTGGGTGAAGAATGAATTGATCCCCAATCTAGAGAAGGAAGATGGTTCTATCTTGATTTGCCTTTATGAAAGCTACTTTGACCCTGGCAAAAGCATTAGTGAAAATATTGTAAGCTTCATTGAGAAAAGCTATAAGTCCATCTTTGTTTTGTCTCCCAACTTTGTCCAGAATGAGTGGTGCCATTATGAATTCTACTTTGCCCACCACAATCTCTTCCATGAAAATTCTGATCATATAATTCTTATCTTACTGGAACCCATTCCATTCTATTGCATTCCCACCAGGTATCATAAACTGAAAGCTCTCCTGGAAAAAAAAGCATACTTGGAATGGCCCAAGGATAGGCGTAAATGTGGGCTTTTCTGGGCAAACCTTCGAGCTGCTATTAATGTTAATGTATTAGCCACCAGAGAAATGTATGAACTGCAGACATTCACAGAGTTAAATGAAGAGTCTCGAGGTTCTACAATCTCTCTGATGAGAACAGATTGTCTATAAAATCCCACAGTCCTTGGGAAGTTGGGGACCACATACACTGTTGGGATGTACATTGATACAACCTTTATGATGGCAATTTGACAATATTTATTAAAATAAAAAATGGTTATTCCCTTCATATCAGTTTCTAGAAGGATTTCTAAGAATGTATCCTATAGAAACACCTTCACAAGTTTATAAGGGCTTATGGAAAAAGGTGTTCATCCCAGGATTGTTTATAATCATGAAAAATGTGGCCAGGTGCAGTGGCTCACTCTTGTAATCCCAGCACTATGGGAGGCCAAGGTGGGTGACCCACGAGGTCAAGAGATGGAGACCATCCTGGCCAACATGGTGAAACCCTGTCTCTACTAAAAATACAAAAATTAGCTGGGCGTGATGGTGCACGCCTGTAGTCCCAGCTACTTGGGAGGCTGAGGCAGGAGAATCGCTTGAACCCGGGAGGTGGCAGTTGCAGTGAGCTGAGATCGAGCCACTGCACTCCAGCCTGGTGACAGAGCGAGACTCCATCTCAAAAAAAAGAAAAAAAAAAAAGAAAAAAATGGAAAACATCCTCATGGCCACAAAATAAGGTCTAATTCAATAAATTATAGTACATTAATGTAATATAATATTACATGCCACTAAAAAGAATAAGGTAGCTGTATATTTCCTGGTATGGAAAAAACATATTAATATGTTATAAACTATTAGGTTGGTGCAAAACTAATTGTGGTTTTTGCCATTGAAATGGCATTGAAATAAAAGTGTAAAGAAATCTATACCAGATGTAGTAACAGTGGTTTGGGTCTGGGAGGTTGGATTACAGGGAGCATTTGATTTCTATGTTGTGTATTTCTATAATGTTTGAATTGTTTAGAATGAATCTGTATTTCTTTTATAAGTAGAAAAAAAATAAAGATAGTTTTTACAGCCTACACATCCTACTCATTTGGCTTGATTCTTCTTT